GAGACAATGCTAGGGTATAAATTTGCATAGTCAGGCTCTAAAGATGAGCTCTTAATTACTATAATATATAGGAGGCAACGTATCCAGCTTCTGTGGGAATACCTCTAGAGAAGGGGATGTCAATAACACATATACAGCTCAACTCCCTTTTGCACAGACACTCACTCTTTCAGTTGCTTGACATTTAAATATCAATAAAAATGTTTTAACTTTCTCTAATCTCAATTAGCATACAGAGACAAGACATCATATTGTGTTTCTTTGGGGGTGATTACCTCTGTAATCGTTAGACTAACAAGAAAATTGTGTGTGATAGAGGCACAAAATAGAAAATGATTCTTTCTGTTTGAAAAGTTGAGGAATGTTTTTTACAGGAGGTAAGTTTGATACTTAACTTTAAAGTTGAATTGATTGGTGTACCTTCATTGAAAATTTTCTCCTGAATGCCCAGCATTAAATAAATAAGCAAACATATAAGTTGCTTGTTGACCTAGCCTCATATATAATGCAAGAAGTAAACATAAACATATAAATGTTGTAAATGAGCATCAGAATCATCTAATATATAGAATCTTCTGGGAGAGCTACTTTTTAAAACTATAAATTAATGATGATAGCTAATAATTACTTAATTCTTTCATATGCCTCTTACTGTCCAAAAAGTGTCATATACATTAATCACTTGATCAAAACAATGAATCTAGAGACAGGTACTATTACTAGTACTTCTTTTTCCTATATGGGAATTGATACCCAATATAGTTCAGTAGTTTTCAAGAGCCACACAGCTATGACAAAGTAAAAGATTGAACCCAGGCAATCTGACTGCAGAATACTTCAAACCGCTACACAATACAATCTCCTCTCTTGGAAAATGTTCTTTTACAAGGGAACTAGGTTCCTTTTGAACTTTGCTATCACAGTATTGGATAATTGACTGCGCAAGTCTCTCCTCAAATTCCCAACTCATGCATGACTTTTTATTACGTTGTAGCAATAAAAGAGCAGTGGAGGTGGGGTGGAAGAAGACTCATTTTTGTCTTCATTACTGCTATGTGGAGCAAGGGCCCAAGCTTTTAAAAACAAGAGCTCAGAGACATGGCCCTGGCCTTGGAAGATGCCCTAGAGACGCTGAGGTGGTTGTACTTTTGCCATAGGAGTGGCAGCCAGAGAACTGAGCCCAATGAATGCAAAGGCTGGTGCCTGGAAATATTGTGACTTTGCCACAGAAAGAAGATGGAGAATTTTAAAGTTGGAAATCTGCCTGGTAAGGGATCATTTGCTGGTGTCTGCAAAGTTGAGTCCATACACACTGGTTTGGAAATTTCAGTCCAGATGATAGTTAAGAAAGCAGTAAGAATACAGAGAGTCCACAATGAGATGAAAATGCACTGCCAGTTGAAACATCCTCCTACACTGGAGCTTTATAAATATTTTAAAGACAAGGATTGGATTAGATTTGACATTAGAAATGTACCATAATACAGAAGGCAATGGACACCTAAAGAACAGAATGAAAACCTTCTTAGGAAATGAAGCTTGACACTTCACCCACCAGGCCACCACAAGAATGTTGCATTTTCATTATTATGGTAAGTACACTGGTAACTTCTTTTCTAACCTCCAATTGATTCTTCAGTGACACTTTCCATGCAGATACTTCAAACAAAATAATGGAGCCCCACAGACCGAATGTGAAGACAGCAGTGCCATTGTCTTTGGAAAGCTATCACATATCTGAAGAGTATGGCTTTCTTCTTCCAGATTCTCTGGTAAGGATAGAGCCTTGGTAAGGATAGGTCAGAAAATATTTACATGTTTCTATTTTAAATGCAGAAAGAACTTCCAGATCATTATAGGCCTTGGATGGAAATTGCCAACAAACTTCCTCAATTGATTGATGCTCACCAGCTTCAAGCTCATGTGGACAAGGTATTCTTCTCTTCACCCCCTCATCACATTCTTCCTCTGACGGCATTTGGACTTTCATGAACAGATGCCCCTGCTGAGCTGCCAGTTCCTGAAGGGTCACCGGGAGCAGCGCCTGGCCCACCTGGTCCTGAGCTTCCTCACCATGGGTTATGTCTGGCAGGAAGGAGAGGCGCAGCCTGCAGAGGTGAGGGCCAGAGAGCAGCTTCTCCTGTTACCATATGCTATTTGTCTGGATTTATATCTGAAAGGTCCTGCCAAGGAATCTTGCCCTTCCATTTGTCGAAGTCTCCAGGAACTTGGGGCTCCCTCCTATCCTGGTCCACTCAGACTTGGTGCTGACGAACTGGACCAAAAAAGATCCAGACGGGTAAGGAAGGAAGAGAATGCTTTGAATTTCCATTGGTGGTCATCAATAACTGAAATTGGGCTAGATTCCTGGAAATTGGGTAAGTTCTCAGAAATCATTTACGCACTTTAGACCTCTAATCATGTGCTCCTCTCCTTCCCAAGGAACCTGGAGACCATCATCTCATTTCCTGGGGGAGAGAGCCTGCATGGTTTTATACTGGTGACTGCTTTGGTAGAGAAAGAAGCAGTGCCTGGGATAAAGGTATCTTCTCACTTGATAGCACCTTTTCTTTTTAATAAGTTGTGTACATGCATCTCATCCCTAGGCTCTTGTTCAGGCCACGAATGCTATCTTGCAGCCCAACCAGGAGGCCCTGCTCCAAGCCCTGCAGCGACTGAGACTGTCTATTCAGGACATCACCAAAACCTTAGGACAGATGCATGGTAAGATGCTTCCGAAGCTCCTGAAGGATCCCTAGTAAAGTTCACATTTTGATTGCTTCTCCAGATTATGTAGATCCAGACATATTTTATGCAGGCATCCGGATCTTTCTCTCTGGGTAAGTATAGTTCAGTTGTTTTCCTGTGTGAACCTTTCATCTCTCTCACTTTTCTCTTGCTTAGATGGAAAGACAACCCAGCAATGCCTGCAGGGCTGATGTATGAAGGAGTTTCCCAAGAGCCCCTGAAATACTCCGGCGGGAGTGCAGCTCAGAGCACAGTGCTTCATGCCTTTGATGAGTTCTTAGGCATTCGTCATAGCAAGGAAAGTGGTAAGTCAGACATTTTGTTTTCCCTTGAGAGTGCTATGACGTTATGCTGTATTGTTTCTTTCAGGTGACTTTCTGTACAGAATGAGGGATTACATGCCTCCTTCCCATAAGGCCTTCATAGAAGACATCCACTCAGCACCTTCCCTGAGGGACTACATCCTGTCATCTGGACAGGACCACTTGCTGACAGCTTATAACCAGTGTGTGCAGGCCCTGGCAGAGCTGCGGAGCTATCACATCACCATGGTCACCAAATACCTCATCACAGCTGCAGCCAAGGCAAAGCATGGGAAGCCAAACCATCTCCCAGGGCCTCCTCAGGCTTTAAAAGACAGGGGCACAGGTGGAACCGCAGTTATGAGCTTTCTTAAGAGTGTCAGGGATAAGACCTTGGAGTCAATCCTTCACCCACGTGGTTAGGAGGCTGCCCTCTCCCCAGCAATGCAGAGCCCCCATGGAGGGCAGGTGGGCCTGGAGAATGAGGGTCAGGGTTCTGCCTGGGATCATCCAGGAAGGATCTCAGCCCTATTCATGTTTCTGCTCTACAGAGCACTATATTCTCCTTGTTGAGAGCTGTTGGCTTCACAAAGGAGAGTTGATGTGGCCAAGCCTTTCCCTCCCTACCTGATCACTGCTTAACGGCATGTATAATGGATACTTCCTCATGCAGAACCCCCAGAGGAGTGACTGTATGCCATTCTCTTTGCCAAGTAATAGAAAACCAATCTAAATGTCAAAAATCAGATAAAATTGCCTGGGGATACATTACTTGTTGATTTTCTTAAAAAACAAATTCACTTAACAATTCATTAAGTTCATACTGAGCACTGCCTCCAAGATTAAAACCAGGATTTCTGTGGTCCCAGACCAGCCCTCTTCTCCCTGAATGTGTTGAGTTGGTGGCAGGAGGTTGGAAATGCTCCAGTGGAGATGGGAAGATAGAGGATGCTGACAATAAGGACTTGGAAGTCACTAGTGTGAAAATGAGCAGTTAATGATATGGGAACGGATGAGACTTTCCACGTGGTACCTAGATTTGCAAATTCTATTGTAATGCCTTTATTTTTAGAAGAATTATTCTCTCTTCTTACTCTGAAAATCTGTATTTGTAAAATGAATGAATGGATCCTATATAAGTAAATAAGAAAACTGGGAATAAGTAGTAAATCAATGTGTTTAGTGTGCAAATAAATGTAAATGCTTTTATTGACTTAGTTTCTTTTTTTATATATATACTTTAAG